GTCCTAACTTTTGCCGCTGCTCTGTGTTCCACTCTTCTATCATCTTTAATTTCTCTGCTTGACTTGTTCCTGCTTTGTTCTCTCTGGTCCCTCTCCGGTCGCTCCTGCCACTCACGTTGAGTACCATCCACCACTAGAGGGCGGAATAGAACAAACCAAGATGGGTGCCCCTCCAGCTCTCTATGGCGTCTGCTCGCCGAGCCCCGCAAAAGAGGCGGGGATTCCATCATGTGACCGGGGTGCTGGGCGCCGGCGCAGGCGCGGTTGCTGCGTAGTCGTCGCCGGGCTCCGTTGCCCGCGCTGTTTTACCTTCCCAACGCTTGAGGCGGACGCTGGGGGGTCCTGCGCCTTTCCCTCCTGCCGCTGGGGACTGCAGGCTAAGGCCATGTCCCGAAAGCAGGCGGCGAAGAGCCGGCCGGGCAGCGGCAGCCGGAAAGCCGAGGCCGAGCGCAAGCGGGACGAGCGGGCGGCGCGCCGGGCCCTGGCCAAGGAGCGGCGGAATCGGCCGGAGTCTGGCGGCGGCGGCGGCTGCGAGGAGGAGTTCGTCAGCTTCGCCAACCAGCTGCAGGCCCTGGGGCTGAAGCTGCGGGAGGTGCCGGGGGACGGGTGAGGCGGGCCGGGAGCGAGGGAGGCGGCGCCGGGGGACGCGCCGGGCTCGGCCTGGCGACCGTTGCCCGCTCGCGTCCATCCATCCATTCATTCGGGCGGCCCGGGCGCCTCCCGCGAGCCAGCCACGCTCCGAGTGCAGGGCGTCCAGCTGCGAGTGAGGCGGACAAGCCCCTCGCCCCGAGACGCTCGCGGGGATCCCAAAGGGTCCTAATCATGGCAGACGCCGCGAGCGAAATAGAAAGTGGGTGCTGAGACCGTATATGGGAGCAGGGCCACTGGATTGTGGCCAGGAAGGGCTCTCTCAAAGGTGACATTTAAGCTGAGTTCTGAAGGAATGAGATGGAGCCAGGCATTGGAAAAACAGTTATCATGACGATAAGACCAGTTGAAGGAGTTTGAGTAAGCCCCACTTGGTAGAACGCTTTGCCTCCTTTGAGTCCTTGGTTTTTGGGTGGTGCCCCCATTTACATTTGTGAAATTAGGTCGCCTGTTTACTGAGCTGAAGGCAGCTTCTCTAATTCTTCCTTCCATGGGCCTCAGTTTCTCTGTAAGCAAAGGTGCTTCCCCAAGCTTTCTTGGGACTTAGACTGGATCCAGGTCCAGCTTTCTTTAGGGAACGCGGAGGGGGAGAGTGGGGAGGAGGAAGAAAATTAGCTTCAAGAAAGGGGATATGGCTCCAGGAACATGGATGGAAGAAGGAAAAGGGTCAGGAAGAGGGGAGAACAGTTAGGATCCCCATTGCAGGGGCAGGTAAAAAGGGGTCTGGTTGTCAGCTGTGTCACTTTGGAAGAGAGAGTGTTAATAACAGCCTGGCTTTTGTTTTTTTCCTCCCCGTATTTGAGTGCTCAGATCCTGCAGAGGGAAGACTAAAATGAAATTAAAGACCATAAGGAATTGCCTTAGTTCATTATTATTGTTATTTTGTAGAGACGGTGATTTTGCTGTGTTGCCCAGGCTGGTCTCGAACTCCTGGCTTCAAGCGATCCTCCTGCCTCGGCCTCCCAAAGTGCCTAGATTACAGGCATGAGCTACCACCCCCGGCCAGGAATTGCCTTAGATATTAACTGCAGAATAAGGTGTTTTAAAAATTTTCACATTACATTGCAGCTTATTGATTAAGACTGTGAACTGGTCCTAATTTCCCTTTCCCACCGTTCCTGTTTATGCTCATTGCTTCAGGCAGATTGGATTTCTTTTTGCTCACAAAGAGTTCACCACACTTTGCTGCGTTGCTGTTTTTGCTTAAGATGCAGTTGGAACTTGATTACATTTATTCACCATCATCTGGCAAAGTGCTTGGTACATGGAAGGCAGTCAGTACGTTTTTGCTGAATGAAATATAAAAATAATAGAGGGAGGTCAGCTAGCCTAAGCATAAGCCCAAGACACCCTTATAGAAACAGAAATACCAATTGAATACAGTGGAATTGGCGTGGGACATTGGGGCTTTTCCTTGCAAATGATTGGATTGCTTGTGTCTGCTATACTGGGTATGGTATTCTCAATGTCAGGGTGCCCAGGAAACTGAAGTACTCAATAGAAGGTTACTTATGAGGAGGAATTAGCACAGGGAGTTGTAAACTCTTGAGGGGGCTTTCATAAGGTTATGGGAAACTTTGGGGGTACTACTTCTGCTCCCTATCCCCACACCCCCATACACACACAGCATACTTTTCAAGTTAATTCAGCACACCTTAAGTAGGGTGCTGGGAATATGTTGATGACTAAGATACTTAAGGACTTCATAGCCTAAGGTAGAAACACGTAACAGTGGGTCTCAGCTTTTTTGGTCTTAAGATCTCTTGGCATTCTTAAAAATTACTGAGAAACCGAAAGAACTTTATATGGGTTATAGCTATGAGTATTTACTGTATTAGAAAGTAAAACAAAGTTAAAACACAAGAATACACACACATTCCATTAGCTATCAGAGTGATGACTTCATGCATCAGGTAGCCTCTGGAAAACTCCACTGCACTTGTGAGAGAATGAGAATGAAAAAGGTACATTACATCTTAGTTTTGAACTCACGGATACCCTGAAAGCATATCAGAGACCTTCCCACATCTCCGGTCCCTTGAGTCACACTTTGAGAACAGATGATACAAATAATTAAAATATAGTTTGATATATTTTTAGTAACAGTGACTGATTATAATGGTACTATTGAGAAGGAAAAGGCTACTACTCTATGAATTGGCCAGGAAGTCCTTCTCGTTCATTCGGTAAATACTCATTGGATACACTGCTAGATGCCTCTCAGAGGGTGTCATGCTCTGATTGGGTCATGAAGGACCAATAGGAGTACACCAAGAGAACGGTCCCATCTGAGAAGGAGTATATATAGAGGCACAAGGACACGATGTTTTTGGGAGATCTACAGGTTGTTTAGGGTGACGGGTAGTGTAGGGCACAAGGGTAGAAGTAACGGGCAGTGAAGCTAGGCTCCAGAAACCAGCTTGACTGGAGTGCTCATGTCTCTCTTCCAAGGTTCCTGTTATTCGGACAGTGTTAGATAAAATGATCGTATTTCCTCTTGTGTGGGCTTCATGGAGCTAACCACCTTCTGTTCACAAGTTCTTCACATGAGTTCCATTAGCTGGACTGTGGTTCAGCCCTCGTCAGTATCCTAGTCCTTTCGAATGTGGTGATGACAGACTTTATCACTGCAGGGGATGGTGTTTCCTGTGTATGTGATGGGTTGGCAGGTGTCAACAGATTCTTCTACCCCCCTCAGACGGAGTCTTACTCTGCCACCCAGGCTGGAGTGCAGTGGCACAATCTTGGCTCACTGCAATCTCTGCCTCCTGGGTTCAAACAATTCTCTTGCCTCAGCCTCCTGAGTAGCTGGGATTACAGGCACCTGCTACCACAGCCAGCTAATTTGTTTGTATTTTTAGTAGAGATGGGGTTTCACCATGTTGGCCAGGCTGGTCTCGAACTCCTGACCTCATGATCCATCCGCCTTGGCCTCCCAAAGTGGTGGAATTACAGGTGTGAGCCACCGCGCCTGGACAACGGATTCTTTTATTAATGTTTATTAAGGACTCAGGTGAAATATAATGAAGTTAAAGACTATTAAAAAATAGTTGACATCTCTAGCGTTCCCTGTTTTCATTCAGATTTGATTACAATCTGGAGTAGCCTGATACAGTATCTATGAGCATGTTCATTGTTGGCAATATGGTACCTGTAGCATTCTGGAACCTGAGGGGGTTTAGGGATGAATTAACCAATATCCTGTAATACAGCCTTTACATGGGTTGAGTCAGCTTAGTGTAGATTAATCAGGGAGCTACTTAGAGGGTTTTGTAATGCTTCCTGGACCAGCTTCATATTTCACGTGTTGTCTGGAAGGTGGACCCACATAAATTGGATTCATTTTTCAAAGCAAGAAAGAAATAGTTTAACCTTGATGTTTTCCTTAAAAACATGATTGGCTATAGTGTGAAAAGAATGTATAACTCTATTTATTAGGCAGTACAATATTAACATCCCTCTGAACTTATCTAGTTGGGTCTTACTAAATGTAGTTCTGAGTTACATTACTCATTAGCAGTGTTCTAAAATTGAAACATTGAAGAATCACTAATTTTAGCTGTTTATCTTATTACTAACAAGTAGTTTATTTTTTAGTTTTGTTTTTAATATTGCAGGATCACAGTAGTAGAAGGGCATTCACACATCATCTTGTCTAATTATTGCCTGTGTCACCTGAACAGCAGTGCCATCTTTTGTGCCTCACTCAGTGGTTTTCAGTTGGGTGCCATACTAGAATATCTGGGGAGGAACTTTTGAAACAATTCAGGGCCTGGGCTCTCCCCTAGATCAACTACATCAGAATCTTAGAGTGGGGCCTGGTTATTGATGTTTTTTAAAAAAAAATTTACAGATGATTCTTATATGCATCCATAATTGAGAGTGACTGATTTAGAGTCTAGATGCTCAACTAGTGTTTCTCAAACTTCAGTATGCAACATAACCACCTGGACTGCTAGTGAAAACACCTGGAAGGGCTACGTTGCTGGGCCCCAACCCCAGAATGCCTGATTGAGTAGGCCTGGGTGGGCCCCAGCATTTTCATTTCTAACAACTGCCCAGGGGATGCTGATGCTCCTAGTCCGGGAACACACTTTGAGAATCAGTGATCTAGATCAGCGCTGTCCAGGGGAAATAGAATGTGAACCACGTATGTGATTTAAAATTTTTCTAGTAACTACATTAAAAAGAAACAGGTGAAACTAATTTTAGTATATTTTATTTAAGCTATTGTATCTAAAATACTATTTTGACATACAATTCAATATAAAAATTATTGATCTCTCATATTTTCTTTTTCTTTTTCTTTTTTTTTTTTTTTTGGAGACATTAGAGTTTGTTGTTGTTGCCCAGGCTGGAGTGCAATGGCACGATCTTGGCTCACTGGAACCTCTGCCTCCCAGGTTCAAGCGATTCTCCTGCCTCGGCCTCCTGTGTAGCTGGGATTACAGGCATGCGCCACCATACCTGGCTAATTTTGTATTTTTAGTAGAGACGGGGTATCTCCGTGTTGGTCAGGCTGGTTTCAAACTGCTGACCTCAGGTGATCCGCCTGCCTTGGCTTCCCAAAGTGCTGGGATTACAGGCATGAGCCACCGCACCCGGCTGATGATCTCTCATATTTTCTTATATGACCGCTTCAGAATCTAGTATTTTACACTGATAGCACACCTCACTGTGGATTAGCCACATCAGATGCTCAGTAGTCACATGCGGTTAGCAACCACTATTAAACAACACACATCTAGACAATTGCTGTGAATTGCTAGTTATAGAAATTGGCAGAATCCTGAGTCTATATAGTCTACCTCCGTAGAGCTAAGGTGAAATTACCTTTTATTTGCCAAAATCTATGTCTCTGTGGCTTCCAGGTTTTCGTTTTATTATACAGGTATAATTTTAATTTCACATGACAGTTGGAGGTATTGATCACGTCCCCCTGAGCCTTCTTTAGGCCAAACATCACTAGTAGTTCTTCATATTGTATTAAAGCCACATCATTTATCTGAATACGTCTCTCTTAAAATACAGTAACTAGAATGGTACCCAGTACCCTATCTGGTCTGACCCCAAATAATAAAACCTTTTCCTTTTTCTGCACATTTACTATTATTACTGCAGTCTAGAGAGCACGTTAGGTTTTTTGGTGCGTGTGTTGCAATATTGTCTAATAGTAAATTATTGCGCACTCAAAACATTTGCGTGCTCTTTATGTAATTGGTTGTTTTTGTGAACTCAAATGCGAGACCTGCCATATATCCCTATAACACAGTGGTTCTCAAGCAGGGATGATTTTGCCCTCCAGGGGACATTTGGCAATGTCTAGAGACATCTTTGGTTGTCACAACTGATGGGGAGGGAGGTAGTGATGTGCTACTGACAGCTAATGGCAGAGGCCAAGTATTCTCCTAAACTTCCTACAGTGCACAGGACAGCCTCCCACAACAAAAAAATGATCCTGGAATGTCAATAATGTGGAGATTGAGAAGCCCTGCTATAGGTAATGGTGAGAGTGTGAACTCAGGAAGTGGCCCAGATCTCCTAGAGGCCCTTTGGGCAGCGGTGCTTTGTTCTCATGAGTTTCTTGAGTGCTCTTATTGGGCTCACCTAAGGAAACCCAGGTCACTGGAGTGTTTGTTCATTACCTTGTAATCCTGTCAGAAAAGGAAGTGATTTGTCTATTTTGGCTTGTTTTGGGTGAGCTCAAAGAAAGTTTGGTAAGTAATGAAAAGCATATTAAAAAATGTAACAATTAAAACTCTTAAATATTATTTTTAATTCTGCTGCCTAGGGGTAACTATGGCTATCATTTTGGTGTTGACATTCGAGCGAGAGCCACGTTATTTGGACTTGGATCCTGGGCCTACCACTTACTAGTTTTGTGACCTTGGGCAGGTTTCCCCTGAGGGATGGTAATAGGACCTATCTCAGAGTTGTGAGACACAACATGTTTAATACATATAAAGTGTTTAGGACAGTCCCTGGCACATTGTAAGAACTATTTAAGTGGTTGTTTCTGTGTGTTTTCTTGGCATACGTTTGTGTGTGTTTCTGTGTCTGTGTATGTGTATAGTGTACAGATGAACTTGGTTGAGTTCATGTGGCATATACAGTTCTACACCTACTTTTTTGGAGAACATTTGCTCATGTTATTAAAAGTTCCTAGCAAACATGTAACTGTAGAATACCATGAATTTTGGTACATTAAATGTAAAATAACTACATAAATTTGTGATAAATCACATCTCTTAAACTAAATTCAAGAATAGGCTAGTGGTGGCAGATGCTGATTAAGAAAAGTTTGAGGGAAAAGCTTGACATTTAAATTGTTTTATCGATTAACTTACTTTTCTCCATGGTTGAAAAAAGACTGCCATTGTCAGATTTTAGCAAGACACCTCAGTCTAGCCTACAGAACTCTATATTCCACTCCTTCTAGAATCTTGTCTTAGATTGTTGGAAAGCTTCTTGGTTTTTAATTTATAGAAGCTGTCTTAATTCTCCCCTCCCCTGCAAAAAAAAAAAAAGTATATATTCTTATACATTAGAAGAGATTCCAGCCTTTCTATAGCTTTCTGTTGAAAATTCACTTTTCTGAGTTGAAAAACAAAACCCCCTTTTTTCCTACACATTTAGACATGAAATCTTTCTGAAAGTGATGAGTTTATACTTTGGAATTACAGTATCATAGTTTTTCATTTGGAAGAGTAAACAGTTGGGTGTAAAACTGGACAACTGTTTGGCTTCAGAATTGTTTATTTCTGTAGTTTTAAGGATACCAGATTGTGTTTGTCTTGTTTGAGTCTCTGTGTATCTAAGCCTCTGTGTTTGTGATAGTTCGGAATTTAGAAGCCTTTGAGGGGTTTGAAAGTAAAGATAACTCTTACAGTTTATTACCAGTATTTTAATTTTAGAGAAACAAAATGTGGTGTTTAAAGTTTTCATTTGGCAGGAATAACAATGGCATTGTTGCTCCCTGGGTGCTAAGTGAGGAGGCAAGGAGGAAGTGTCTTTCCATAGTACAACTGTTTGTTGTCCAAGTGCTTTCCTTCTCATGACTTTCTCCACTATGTTCTTAGGACTCAAACAGAGTATTGTTCAGTTGTTAGTATTGGCAGCTTGACAAATTGCTATTTTTTGGGTACTATTTGTTAAATGAATGATTACTTAGCTGGGTAGCTGTAGTGGAACTTGTTTTAGAAAAGAGGCTGTAGATAGGACATGATTTTGGAAGAGGATCTGTAAATCATAGCCCTTAGGCATGGAATGGCCTATAAGGTCTGGACCTTGTAGTAAGGTGGTTAGTGTATCACCGGCTCCACTTGTTGAAGCAGCTGAGGCCCAGGGAAGTTTGATGACTCTCCTGAGTCAGCCAGCTGGTACATGGGGAATAGAATCCTTGTTTGCTGCCTCTCAAGAAGGTAATATGGTTGAATATGCCCTCATGCTGTCCAAAGGTCTTGACTCGTGTTGTTGTTTTGACAGCAATTGCTTGTTCAGAGCTCTTGGTGATCAATTGGAGGGACACTCACGAAATCATCTCAAGCACAGACAGGAGACAGTGGACTACATGATAAAGCAGCGGGAAGATTTTGAACCCTTTGTAGAAGATGACATTCCTTTTGAGAAGCATGGTAGGTTCACTGTGGGACATTGTGTCCTTCAGAGACGTCATTTTTCTTTCCTATTTCCATGCAGTGGCCAGTTTGGCAAAGCCTGGTACTTTTGCTGGCAATGATGCAATTGTAGCCTTTGCAAGAAATCATCAGTTGAATGTAGTGATTCATCAACTTAATGCCCCTTTGTGGCAGGTAGGTCACCTATTTAAACATTTATCTTAAGCCTCACTGGCATGGCCCCTTCTTTTGTCTACAGATTCGTGGTACAGAGAAAAGCAGCGTGAGGGAGTTACACATCGCATATCGGTATGGAGAGCACTACGACAGTGTTCGGAGGATCAATGACAACTCAGAGGCACCTGCACATCTCCAGACGGATGTGAGTGAGGCCTCGGATTTCTCCCGTATTCCATAGTTCCCTGATTATTACTTGTTTCCTTTAGTTTCAGATGCTTCATCAAGATGAATCAAATAAAAGAGAAAAGATCAAGACAAAGGGAATGGACTCTGAAGACGACCTGAGAGATGAAGTAGAGGATGCTGTCCAGAAAGTTTGTAATGCAACTGGATGTTCAGTTAGTATTTCTGTCTTGCAGGAATGATTTAGGTGGTTTTTTTGTTTGTTTGTTTCTTGGATAGGATTTTAATTTAATAGTCCAGAACCTGGAAGCTGAAAATTATAATATTGAATCTGCAATAATTGCCGTGCTTCGGATGAACCAAGGGAAGAGAAATAGTAAGTCCATGACTAATATTTATAGATCTTCACTCAGTTTTAATGAAATGTCTTTCTTTGGAAGATGCAGAAGAGAATCTTGAGCCCAGTGGTCGAGTGCTGAAGCAGTGTGGCCCTTTGTGGGAGGAGGGTGGCAGTGGTGCCAGAATCTTTGGAAATCAGGGCTTAAATGAAGGCAGGACCGAAAACAATAAGGCACAGGCCAGCCCTAGTGAAGAAAACAAAGCAAATAAAAACCAGCTCGCAAAGGTATGTAAGATGGGGTTGAATGGGCAGGTGGTTTCCTACTCACCACCATGGCCTTCTCTCTCAGGTCACAAACAAACAGAGGCGAGAACAGCAGTGGATGGAGAAGAAGAAGCGGCAGGAGGAGAGGCACCGCCACAAAGCCCTGGAGAGCAGAGGTAGCCACAGGGACAATAACAGAAGCGAAGCAGAGGCGAACACGCAGGTCACCTTGGTGAAGACCTTCGCCGCTCTCAACATCTGACTCTTTGGCCTCTTGGGAGTTGTAAGAAGCGGCTGGAAAAGGATTGCTGTGTGCTAGACTTTCCAGTGAGGCCGTCCTTTTATAAAACGCAACACAACCAACGAAGCCCACACATGAGCTCACACACTGAGTTAGTTTCGTTCAAGCTGCCTCTTTTTTTGTTCGAAGTTTTATTAGTGATATGTTGGTGTTTTATGAAAATGCAGTGAGGCCATTCATATTCTGTAATACAAAATTAAAATACTGAGTTTTAGGGGCAGATAGTTAGGTCAGGAAAAACCTTTTAAGTGGTGGCTTTATTTGCCCTGAAAATCAGACTTCAGTGACCCTAGGATCTTTCCTTAACATTTGGGGTGAGTTTTGCTGTAATTGTTCATGAGTAGTTTAGAATAATTGTTAGAAATTCAGAATGACAAGTTTCCTTAGTTTCTCTTTCATTCTCAAACAGATATATAGGGTAGCTTATAAATGATCTCCAACTCAGGAATATGCTTTGATTTACTTCTAATCCAAGTTACTCAGAAAATAATTCAGGAATTGTTTTCCCAAAGTTACGTGAGGGTTGTGGCCTGCAGTCAGGATGGAAATTAACCGCATTTCTCTCCTTCCTGATTCTGATGTTATTTCAGATGGGATGCAGGTGCTGTTAGTTCATTTGCACTCAAGCCATATGATAAATGCAGCTGACTGTTAATTAGGCCTGGCCTTGTTGGGAAGTTGATAGTGGTGTTGGGTTTTTGGTATTTGTTTCCTGACAGTGGGGAGATGGCATGTTACTGCTTGTGATACAGTTCTGGAATTCTGATAGTGTGTAGAGCAGGGTCTATAGTTGTAACAGGAGACGAACTCCTGGGGTTTTGCCTAAGAGGAGTCTAAAGAATTATGTTTTTATAGGAGAAGCCTGGAAGAATAAGGTTTTTCATGTTCGCATTTTAAATAACGATTTTCTTCCCTTCTGTTGTAGACTTAGATGCCTTCAGAGAGATACGTGGTAACTTGACCTTATAGGTCGCTAAACTTAGTATTGTGGAAATTAAATCTTATAAAATGCTACATTTATTTCTTTTTATTTAAGCCCTGTTTGGCATTTCAAAGTTGGGAAAACTCCAGCATCTGCTGGAAGTTGTTGGACCAGCAGGGTTGGTTGACTTAGGTTGGACCAGCAGAGAAGAGAACATACTTTGGTTGAGGCCTTCGAATCACTCTTCAGTTCTGAAATAGACAGACTTGAGCAGTGGAGAGACGTCTTTCCTAAAACTGAGTTAGGTGGATGTGAACTTAAGAACTATAACGTATGAGGCAGCCCATCTTGGATCATCTTTGTCTTTTGGGACCTAATACTTGGGCAAATAATTGATGCTGAGTTGAAAGGTAAATTATTAGTTATCTTCCCCACCCCTCGCATTTCAGAATTATAAAAATTCGGAGGCAAATTGAAAACTAAAATGTTTGGTAGGCCCTGGAGTCGCCAGATTGTCTTTATCACCAGGCCTTTGGCTTTCTTCAGTTTCACTGGTATCTTTTGGTTTTGTTTTTGACTTTGGTGGCTTTTTGTAGTTGGAGCATCAGTAGTCTCTTGGAATTGCTCCTAGGACATTGTGGTTTAGGTTTCTTCCTGGGTACAGTACATTGTAAAATTTAGCAGATTAAAAAAAGTACACAGCATTTTTTTTCTGTGCACGTCGCAGAGTCCTGAGCTTGAGGCTGTGTTACTCTACTCATTCCAAACGAATGAAAGATCTCTGTTGCCTTACTCTAAGGAAGTGGGATCGAGTGCGTTAGGATCTATGGTTGTCTTGGTTTTCAACTCTGGGCAGATTCCTGACTGGCTGAGTGTTTCTGAATGAAGATGTTTTCCTGTCTGTTTTGTACTGCTTGAGTGCAGAGGCCAGATCCTCTCAGAAAGATAAGATTGTATGCCAGAAATTCAGATTAGCAGTCAGCTTAAGAGAGACTTATTGTCAGAAGTAGTAGAATTGCTTTATTTACTTGGTTAATGAAGGTGGCCTTGGGCCCTATTGGGTTTTAGAAGTTTTAGAAGCTGCTAAAAAGTTATTAAAGAATATTGGGAACATTTATTTTTTAAATTACCTAATTCTGGTAATAGGCTTCAGCATTTCTGGAGTATAATAATGGTGGTTTAAAAAACTAATCAAACGGCTTTAGTAATTTTACTACTGGTTTCACAGCTTTTCAGTTACAGTTGGTCTGTTTAGTGTGTTAATTATTAGGAATCGGGTACATGCATCCAACTTCAGTGATACCTTCTAGCTAATGGTTTCAATTTAGACTTCACTGCCTCAGTCTCACTGGGTACATGAGAAGGTTGGAATCAACATGCTTAGTTGCCTCAGTGGGCACTTGAAAATTCCTTCACTGGCAGCCCGAGTGGAGGCCCAGTATGTCTAGTCCTGGGATGACTGTTGTCAGCAGCTGTTACTCTAGTACAGGTGCTCCTGTGAACTCTTTATTAGGAACTGAATGTGTCTTAACCTCTGTGTTACATCTTGGCTGGCAGAGATTTATGTTACATGAGATTGTCTTGGTAGCTTGTAGTGTGGTCAGGAGAAAGGGGATGGAGCAGTGGTGCATAGCTGCTTACTGCTCTTATAAACGGTATATAAAGGTTTTACGGATTTTGAAAATATTTTTTTTTAGAGGTCAAAATAAATACCATTTTAGTGGCAACAGCTTTGAACTAGAGAGGTAGATGTATTAAAGCAGCATAGAACCATAACTTCTAGATAATGTAGTTGCCACTAGGAGATATTAGAAAGTTAGAATGTATGTGTGTATTTAGTTTTTCAATAATAATGAACATACACTTTCAGGAGCAAAGTATGGTTGAGAAATTGTGGCAGAAAGAATTTTAAATGTTAGTCGAAGTTGTCTGTAGTTTCTTTATTAAGCTCTGAAAACACTTCCAATGCCAGTTTGATTCTGAGGGCTTGGGAAGTGGGATCTCCCTTGTGGAGCAGCTGGAGCTGGCTGGGAGGGAGCCTCTCCATGGGTAATTTATTATGCCTGCCCTGCTTCCCCCAGGGAGCTGCTTCAGTGTGAAATGATGTGATTGTCGGGGGTGGGGTGGGAGGAGGGCCACCTTCAGTCGGGGAGTTGCTCACATATTACACAGGTAGCATCAGGTGGACTTCAGCGCTGAACTGTACTAGTAGTGAGTCCCTGTAGTCAATGTGCAATTTCTCTAATTCTGAGAAACTCTGTAGACTCTGCCTGGGTTTTACTGGGTCAGCATAGAATGCTATCAGTTTACCTCTGTGAAATATTCAGTCAGTTGAAGGAAACTTGGATTCCTAGTCAGAGGTGACTAAAAGTTACCCTGACCAAAAGGATCTCTGCGGGGGGAAGAGAATGGAGCTTCCTGATTTTAATGTGTTGCGTCAGTGGCCCTCTTCGACTCCCGTTTTGGGTAGATGCGTAGCTCTTCACTTTCTTACCTCAAGGCTCTGTCTAGCCATGTTAAATCTTTAGACTCAGTCTGATGCCGTTTTTCTGTTTTGCCATTCTCATTATTCACAGCTTTCAGAACAAGTGTTGCTAAAACTCCGGGGCCTTTGACAGTTGTTCTGAGGTGATTTAATAATGGACTTTTTATAAGTTATGTTTTCCTGGCTCTAAAGTAAATTTTTTTTTTTTTTTTTTTGAGACAGAGTCTTGCTTTGTTGCCCAGGCTGGAGTGTGGTGGGGCAATCTCGGCTCACTGCAACCTCCACCTCCCGGGTTCAAGCGATTCTCCTGCCTCAGCCTCCTGAGTAGCTGGGATTACAGGTGTGTGCCACCATGCTTGGCTAATTTTTGTATTTTTAGTAGAGACGGGGTTTCACCATGTTAGCCAGGCTGGTCTCAAACTCCTGACCTTGTGATCTGCCCGCCTCAGCCTCCCAAAGTGCTAGGATTACGGGTGTGAGCAACCCTGCCCGGCCAGTAAATTGTATTTTTTTAATGACATCATTGATTTGAAGATCTAGATGGCATAAATTACGACGTCTGCCATCGCATATTAGAAAGGGGACAGTCATATTTGTAACGTGGAGAGAACACGGAGCACCAGTCACCACGTGCACTTAGGATGCAGAGCTTACCGCACACCGCTGATGGGGACCTCCGGAAAGAGCGGTGCCTTGTGGTTGGCCTGGAAGTTCTCTCCCAAGGTGAAATTCCTTTAAAACCTCAGGCTCTGACCTATGTCTTTGAAGCAGCTGCTTTGTAGAGTCCCTCTCTTTACTGTCCTCGTTAGGACTGTTTTGTGGTTCCATGAAAATGTTTAGCATCCTTGCAGAATTACTTGAGAAGGGGCTGGTACCAGTGTAAAGAATCTATTTCTGTAAAACTACGAACTTTTGCATAGGGAATTTATTCTAAGCAGGTCATAGCCGTGATCCAGAGCTGCTGCTGCTCACTGCCAGTCCTTGCGGCTGGCGGCGATTGCCGGACAGACTCTCTGTGGCCTGGCTCTCATCCTTGGCGTGTCAGCCTGCGGCAGGCTGCCAGCCATCCATGACAATCATGTGAGCTCAGCCACAGACCTCAGCTGGCGGTTTGATCCCTGGCAGGTCCCTCGAGCAGTACTGGTAAGAGGCTTCACACATTTTCCCACTCTTACAGTTCATTTTTCATAGTAGGAAGGGCCCTTGGCCTCCCCAGTGCCTCTTCCAGAGCCTCCACCAGCACTAAGCTCAGAGGAAAGAAGAAAAGGGCCAGGAGTCAGACGTCACACCCGGGGGCTCCCCTTTCCCATGTAGAAGTGTTGGCATGCGTCAGTCTCCTTTACAGAGGGGTGGATGTATCCGTGGAGGAGGGGCCTTCTCTCTTTCTAATTGCACTATACTTGTTCTAGCTTCAGTCTGGAGATACTTAAGACCTCCATGGGGTCGTGATCCATAGACTTAGCAAGTCTTGCCTTATCTATGGAGCTCGATGGTGAGAATTGTGACCATTGTCTGATGTCCATAGTTCCTTCCCCCTAGATTGTTTCTTTCCACGGATTGTGTTCATCTGAACCATTTTATTTTTTATTTACCAAAGTACTGTACTTGGCTATTTGCAGTGTTTTCAAAACCAAATGTTTCTTTTTTTGTGTTTTTAATCTTCGATACTTGGTGCAATAGAAGCTGCAAAGATGTGCCACTTTATCTATGAAATGGAGTTTTGTATACCAATAAATTCTAGTTTAAAAACAAAGTTTTAAGTTGTTTTTATCAGTATCTGACCAC